GACTGAAAACTGAAATTGTTCATGCTAACCAACGTTTTTCAGTTTCCACCTAACATTTTGTTCAGTTTGGTGCCCTCTTGTGCCTCCTATTTTTACAAACACAACTCAGAATTCCTGATGACTTTAGAGAAGGCACCTCCAAGTTTTCACTCATACCAGATATTCCTGGATATAACAGGAATTTGAGAACTATTATGTAATTATTCTACGTGTAACATCTGCTCATCAGATTTTAATATTCAAGCCTCGTGGCTTCAAGTCATTGCCTGTGACTGATCATCTTCACAAATGCAAGAGTCCCCTGAAACTGTCTCCCAACCATTAGGGTGCTCATGCTAACCCCTAACCCACTAGACCCACTACAAGATTCAGTATTTGTAAAGCTGAAAACGTGGTTGTGGCGTTTACATTTTCATTCCGATTGGCCTAGGCTTCCCTCTCTTCTCTCTTGCATGTTTTCTTGCCTTACCTGGTCTGAGAAATGGTGCCGCCCCACCCTTGCAGAGTTAACAGGGGGACGCTTGCCAGCTGCGTGCAGTCCCGGCGGTCCGGATATGCGGGGAGGTGGCGGCAGGAACGCCTGGGCCAGGCGCTGGTACGTTATCCTGTTACAGACCTTGGCCTAGTCCGCAGGTTGCCCCTGGAGAGGCGACGGGGACACCAGACCCTCGATTGGCTCCGCTCCTCCGCGACAGGCTGAGGGGAACAAGCTCTCTTTCGCCTGGGGACGATCCAGTGTTTGGTGGGTCGACCTTAGTCAGGGCCTAGCTGTCGCAAAGAAGGTCAAATTCACCTTGGGAAAGTACGCACCGGGACGGCAGCTAGCACCATAACAGGCGGCCCCAGCGGAGTCTCCCAGGGTCAGGCCAGGACAGCCAACCTGCCGGCCGGAGAGCCGGAGGCGGGGCCGCCCCCTTCCCGGCAGGCTGCCGACTTCCGGACCTGCGTAGACGCCTCTCTGCGCCTCCAGGCGCGCCCCTCCCCCGGCAGGCCGTTTCCCGGCATGCGCCGCGGAGGAAGAGACGGAGTCGACAATAACAAACCAAGCCGCGGCGGTGTCCGCGGCCCTGCCGAGCCCTCGGCGTTGCCTCAGAATCCCCCAGTCGCCTGGGCCCCTCGGCTCTGACAGGCCGCGGCCTTCTGTCCCCCGGCCCCAGACCCAGAGCCGAGGGGCCTGCTCGCGTCCTTGTCCGCCCGGACCCCTCCCTGCCTCCTAGAGTTCGGGGCCGCGGCGGGCGGGCGCCCGGGACGCCGGCGGTTGTGTCGGCTTAGCGGTGCCGAATGGGCGGTTGGTAACCGCTGCCGAGGACTAGGCGGCGGCGGAAGATGGTGCCGGGGGTCGCTGGCTCTGCTGCTGCCGCCGGCGAAGGAGGAGGCGTTGCCGGGTAAGTGTCGCCGCCGCCCGCGTCCCCTTCCCTCTCTTTATAACCAGAAATTTTTCTTTTCCAGTTTTCTGAGTTTAACCAGTAATGCCATTCAGTTGCCAATCTCAAGCAAAGCAAACATAAGCCAGTTTTAATCTACTTTTTAAGAAAAGTGGTAGTCCTTTTCACAGTGCCTGACGGTAAGTCACAGTTTCTACCTGTATAGCAGAGTGTAAAATTGATCACTTCTCTTGTTTCTTCTAGTAACTGTATCAGAGGGTGAGGTATAAGCTCACAGAATTCAGATAAATCATCATGAAGTTATATGTATTTCTGGTTAACACTGGAACTACTCTAACATTTGACACTGAACTTACAGTGCAAACGTGAGTTGTATTTCATTTATTTTTTTTTCGCAACAACTGATTTATTTTATTTCATTTTTTGAAGTGTGGCAGACCTTAAGCATGCCATTCAAAGCAAATACAAGATTGCTATTCAACACCAGGTGCTGGTGGTCAATGGAGGAGAATGCATGGCTGCAGATCGAAGAGTGTGTACCTACAGTGCTGGGACGGTAGGTATTCAAGAGTCCTTTCACACAAGAATTTTGGTTATTTCTCCTTTTTTAAAAAATATAGGATACAAATCCAATTTTTCTTTTTAACAAAGAAATGATCTTATGTGATCGTCCACCTGCTATTCCTAAAACTACCTTTTCGACAGAAAATGACATGGAAATAAAAGTTGAAGAATCTCTTATGATGCCTGCAGTTTTTCATACTGTTGCTTCAAGGACACAGCTTGCATTGGTAAGATATAAACAATTATTTTAACTGATTGTTTTACTTTCTTTTGTATTCTTTTTCAATATAGGAAATGTATGAAGTTGCCAAGAAACTTTGTTCTTTTTGTGAAGGTCTTGTACATGATGAACATCTTCAACACCAAGGCTGGGCTGCAATCATGGCCAACCTGGAGGACTGTTCAAATTCATACCAAAAGCTACTTTTCAAGTTTGAAAGTATTTATTCAAATTATCTGCAGTCCATAGAAGACATCAAGTTAAAACTTACTCAGTATGTTTGCCATTAAAATGGATAATATTTGTTAGTTTTACTGACAGATCTTTTGTATTTTAAGTTTAGGAACTGCAGTTTCAGTAATGGCCAAGATTCCACTGTTGGAGTGCCTAACCAGACATAGTTACAGAGAATGTTTGGGAAGACTGGATTCTTTACCTGAACATGAAGACTCAGAAAAAGCTGAGATGAAAAGATCCACTGAACTGGTGCTCTCTCCTGATATGCCTAGAACAACTAACGAATCTTTGTTAACCTCATTTCCCAAGTCAGTGGAACATGTGTCCCCAGATACCGCAGATGCTGAAAGTGGCAAAGAAATTAGGGAATCTTGTCAAAGTACTGTTCATCAGCAAGATGAAACTACGATTGACACTAAAGATGGTGATCTGCCCTTTTTTAATGTCTCTTTGTTAGACTGGATAAATGTTCAAGATAGACCTAATGATGTGGAATCTTTGGTCAGGAAGTGCTTTGATTCTATGAGCAGGGTAAGTAACGTTAATTTGATGTTTGTTTTGTCATTGTATTCGTATGTGTTTCCTTGTCATTTAGCTTGATCCAAGGATTATTCGACCATTTATAGCAGAATGCCGTCAAACTATTGCCAAACTTGATAATCAGAATATGAAAGCCATTAAAGGACTTGAAGATCGGCTCTACGCCCTGGACCAGATGATTGCTAGCTGTGGCCGACTGGTGAATGAACAGAAAGAGCTTGCTCAGGTACCTATTTTAGACTTTTCTCAGGAAAAGGATAATGTCCTTTGAAACATTTTTTTTCTCAAAGGGATTTTTAGCTAATCAGAAGAGAGCTGAAAACTTAAAGGATGCATCTGTATTACCTGATTTATGCCTGAGTCACGCAAATCAGTTGATGATTATGTTGCAAAATCATAGAAAACTGTTAGATATTAAGCAGAAGTGTACCACTGCCAAACAAGAACTAGCAAATAACCTACATGTCAGACTGAAGTAAGTGATTCATTTATATCTGTTTTAAGATGGAATGTTGAAAATAATGGATTTTATTCTCTAGGTGGTGTTGCTTTGTAATGCTTCATGCTGATCAAGATGGAGAGAAGTTACAAGCTTTGCTCCGCCTCGTAATAGAGCTGTTAGAAAGAGTCAAAATTGTTGAAGCTCTTAGTACAGTTCCTCAGATGTACTGCTTAGCTGTTGTTGAGGTTGTAAGAAGAAAAATGTTCATAAAACACTACAGGGAGGTATGCAAGTTGAATTCTATTTTAACTGTATAGTTTATGTTTAACATAAGCTTTCCTCTTCTAGTGGGCTGGTGCTTTAGTCAAAGATGGAAAGAGATTATATGAAGCAGAAAAATCAAAAAGGGAATCCTTTGGGAAATTATTTAGTAAGTGTTCATTAATAATTTTAATTACTTTTAAAATAACCATATTGTTAATTTCTTTATACAGGGAAGTCTTTTTTAAGAAATCGTCTGTTTAGGGGACTGGACTCCTGGCCCCCTTCCTTTTGTGTATGTATTTATTTTCTAACCATGACTAAATTAATTTTTTAAGTAATTAATTTTTTTGGTACAGACTCAAAAGCCTCGAAAGTTTGACTGTGAACTTCCAGATATTTCATTAAAAGATTTACAGTTTCTGCAATCATTTTGTCCTTCGGAAGTTCAGCCATTCCTCAGGTAAATGTCATTAGTATTTTCAGTTAATTTATCAGAAGTCTAATTGCATTGCATTCTGTTTCAGGGTTCCCTTACTTTGTGACTTTGAACCTCTACACCAGCATGTACTTGCTCTACATAATTTGGTAAAAGCAGCACAAAGTTTGGATGAAATGTCACAGACCATTACAGATCTACTGAGTGAACAAAAGGCAAATTCAATTCTTTCAAACAGTTTTCTTCACAGCTCTTTAAGCCTTTCTTTCTGTTTTCCAGGCATCTGTGAGTCAGACATCCCCACAGTCTGCTTCTTCACCAAGGATGGAAAGTACAGCAGGAATTACAACTACTACCTCACCGAGAACTCCTCCACCACTGACTGTTCAGGATCCCTTATGTCCTGCAGTTTGTCCCTTAGAAGAATTATCTCCAGATAGTATTGATGCACATACGTTTGATTTTGAAACTATTCCCCATCCAAACATAGAACAGACTATTCACCAAGTTTCTTTAGACTTGGATTCATTAGCAGAAAGTCCTGAATCAGATTTTATGTCTGCTGTGAATGAGTTTGTAATAGAAGAAAATTTGTCGTCTCCTAATCCTATAAGTGATCCACAAAGCCCAGAAATGATGGTGGAATCACTTTATTCATCAGTTATCAATGCGATAGACAGTAGACGAATGCAGGATACAAATGTATGTGGTAAGGAGGATTTTGGAGATCATACTTCTCTGAATGTCCAGTTGGAAAGATGTAGAGTTGTTGCCCAAGACTCTCACTTCAGTATACAAACCATTAAGGAAGACCTTTGCCACTTTAGAACATTTGTACAAAAAGAACAGTGTGACTTCTCAAATTCATTAAAATGTACAGCAGTAGAAATAAGAAACATTATTGAAAAAGTAAAATGTTCTCTGGAAATAACACTAAAAGAAAAACATCAAAAAGAACTACTGTCTTTAAAAAATGAATATGAAGGTAAACTTGACGGACTAATAAAGGAAACTGAAGAGAATGAAAACAAAATTAAAAAATTGAAGGGAGAGTTAGTATGCCTTGAGGAGGTTTTACAAAATAAAGATAATGAATTTGCTTTGGTTAAACATGAAAAAGAAGCTGTAATCTGCCTGCAGAATGAAAAGGATCAGAAGTTGTTAGAGATGGAAAATATAATGCACTCTCAAAATTGTGAAATTAAAGAACTGAAGCAGTCACGAGAAATAGTGTTAGAAGACTTAAAAAAGCTCCATGTTGAAAATGATGAGAAGTTACAGTTATTGAGGGCAGAACTTCAGTCCTTGGAGCAAAGTCATCTAAAGGAATTAGAGGACACACTTCAGGTTAGGCACATACAAGAGTTTGAGAAGGTTATGACAGACCACAGAGTTTCTTTGGAGGAATTAAAAAAGGAAAACCAACAAATAATTAATCAAATACAAGAATCTCATGCTGAAATTATCCAGGAAAAAGAAAAACAGTTACAGGAATTAAAACTCAAGGTTTCTGATTTGTCAGACACGAGATGCAAGTTAGAGGTTGAACTTGCGTTGAAGGAAGCAGAAACTGATGAAATAAAAATTTTGCTGGAAGAAAGCAGAGCCCAGCAGAAGGAGACCTTGAAATCTCTTCTTGAACAAGAGACAGAAAATTTGAGAACAGAAATTAGTAAACTCAACCAAAAGATTCAGGATAATAATGAAAATTATCAGGTGGGCTTAGCAGAGCTAAGAACTTTAATGACAATTGAAAAAGATCAGTGTATTTCCGAGTTAATTAGTAGACATGAAGAAGAATCTAATATACTTAAAGCTGAATTAAACAAAGTAACATCTTTGCATAACCAAGCATTTGAAATAGAAAAAAACCTAAAAGAACAAATAATTGAACTGCAGAGTAAATTGGATTCAGAATTGAGTGCTCTTGAAAGACAAAAAGATGAAAAAATTACCCAACAAGAAGAGAAATACGAAGCTATTATCCAGAACCTTGAGAAAGACAGACAAAAATTGGTCAGCAGCCAGGAGCAAGACAGAGAACAGTTAATTCAGAAGCTTAATTGTGAAAAAGATGAAGCTATTCAGACTGCCCTAAAAGAATTTAAATTGGAGAGAGAAGTTGTTGAGAAAGAGTTATTAGAAAAAGTTAAACATCTTGAGAATCAAATAGCAAAAAGGTAAGAATTAAGTTTAGTCTGTAATTATAAAAGTTTGGTGCTAATGGCTTTAATTTGTGTTCAGGTACCAGCAGTTTGATCATCAGTGCCAATATCAACAAGGTGAAAAAGGCAACACTTGGTGTTACTATGAAAACAGTTCTGACTTCACTTGTCCTCTGAATGTGTTTGGTTAACCCCAGGCTTCTATGGATCACTCTTTGGGAATCATTAGCCTAAAGAAATGGTTGGCAAACTTTTATAAAGGCCCAGATAGTAAGTAGTTTAAGTTTTGTGGGCCAAATGGCCTCTATCCAAACTACCCAACTGTACCATTTTAGCAAGACAGCAGTGAGACTATATAAATGAATGGTTTTGGCTGTGTTCCGCAAAAAAGCGGATTGGATTTACCTGCCCTTGATCTAGAGTATCTCATTTTGCCATCTCATTTTCATTTAATGTTGGTTATTCTTAAGTCTACTTTCCAGGCAGTCAACTTGGCAAAGTGTTAATAGCCAATATTGAGTCTGGAATCTGTGGTCATTACACCCGTATAAATAATTTTGGCCTCACTCCACATTGTCCCTCCTCTTGTAACTGTCATTAGATCTATTCCCATATGTATTTTCCATTTTTCTGCCAAAATATATTAAAGATTCTGTAATTGCTTTGCAATTCCTTCTTTGTTAGATTTTTAACTCTCCAGAGATCTGGCAATTTGAGTGTAGCAATGAGTATGGAAGTAATTAAATGGTGGGAGAGGTTGTTGAAAAGGATCATCTCATTGAGAAGAGGACTACCTCAAGTGAAGGGACACTGATTTCCTCAGACAAGGTAGAAAAAGGCTGTTGCTTCCAGGAAGGAAGGTTTGGTGGGATTTGGAGGCACAGCTGGGACATGTCTCAAAGCCTTGCCTTCCTTAGTCACTGGTTTTTCAAACAACTACAAGTGTGTACTGTTATGCCATGTACTGCCCTGGTTTTCCAGTGTTCTATTTTGCACTGGCACTGAGGTCATTACTGCTTTCAGATCAGAGAATTAATCTCAGTTTCCATGTTTTATGGGATTTTTTTTTCCTCTAGAGTCATTTTTTTGTATCAGGATTGAGCTTATAAAACAACCACTTTTAAATATTTCAGGATTAAAGGGATTAATACTAGATTTAGAGTTTACATGAATGTTGGGAGAACTAGGAGACTGGATAGTAATCTGGTGAAGGCCAAGAGATCTATAATAGAAAGTCATCTGAAGCACCAAAGTTGGTGGCTTAGGAAACTGATACAGTTCTTTGAAGACTTTCGTCAGTTGTCTACCAAGACCCCCAAACAGGTGGTTTACTTGGAAGTCTCTTACGAATCTCACATTGCCCACATGTTTGGCTACAACCACCTCCAGAGTCTCTCTCTTCAGCATCCCAGGTCAGGTGTGGGTATCTTGCATTGGCAATCTCAAACATAGAACCTACCGAGGAGGGAATTCTGGATAATATCCCTGGCTTCTCTGTCATGCAGAGGAAACCTTTGAAGAAGAAAGATGCTTATGTGAGGACACACAGTCCGGCATATTTCCCTTTCACCACTTGGTTCTACATATGCCAGAAGCAACACTGAGGGGCCAGCTGCCAAGGAGAAACATTTCTAAGATATGTATATTAGCTATGTCTGTAGCTCCCACAGTAAGTCAATAAGAAAAAGGCACATAATCTGTTAGAAAAATGGACAGAGGATATGAAGAGATCAAAGAAGAAATACAAATGGCCAACATGTAGATACTGTTCGGTCCACTTGTGATTAAGGAAATGCAAGATCAGAATATCTTCTATTTAATTTGGAATTATTAAAGTTTATATTAGTTTTGAAATGTTTAGTTTTGAAAATATAGGAGAAAGCTTTCTCCTGTACCTTTGTACAAAGAAATAAGAGTGGAACGTGTGTATGTGGTTTGCGTGGGTTGGGAAATCTACCTACTACATGATTGATGGCCTTGCTCCCAGGAAGTAGTGATGTGGATCTGAGTGAGTATGGGTGGGAGCATTTTAATTTTGTAATTCTAATTTCAAAAGAGATTTTTATTTTATTATTTTTTTGAGACGGAGTCTCACTCTGTTGCCCAGGCTGGAGTGCAGTGGCATGATCTCGGCTTACTGCCACCTCTGCCTCCAGGGTTCAAGTGATAGAAGAGATTTTTTTGAAAAAACAGTGAACTAATTGTTTACTAGGCCCCATTTTAATTCAGTCAGTGTTAAGAGTTCAAGCATCAAGACAATCTAGTTTATGTTCAATGTAAATTTTCTAGTTGCTAGAAATATTTGGATATAATACAGTCCTTTGCTAGAACTGACATTTTAATGGTGGGAAAAACTGTCAGCCTTTAGAGATGCCTTTTTTCAAGTTTCCGTGATACTAAAGTTCCCAGCTGGTAACAAATGTATCTGCTTCCTTGAGTTTCAATGTCCAGGCCTCTTTAAAGTATTCAGGTATGCAAAGACAGGATTATGCAAGTTTCTTTTAGTTGGACAACCTTTATTGATGAATTTCTTAGGTTTCTGTGGTAGTGTTGTTAGATTAAATACAGTCATTCCCTCTTGTCTAGTTTCGTTTTATGTGATTTCGCTCTTATGGTTTCACTTACCCCATGGTTCGAAAGTATTAAATGAAATAAACAATTCCTGAGTTTTAAATTGGACACTGTTTTGAGTAGCATGATTTGTCCAGTGT